CTGCTGCCTGCCTGCCTCCGCTCATGCACCCTGGGCTGGGATGGTACTTCTGTTCGTCTGGCATTATTGCCCTTGGTCATTTACCGGCAGCCCTGGGCCCCTCCTTGCTCTTCTCCATGACACTAGGACTCCCTTGGTCTTGAAGCTGGGTGAGATTATCAGGGTTTGTTTCTCAATGACTTTGAGGTTTGACAGCAGAGCACACTCTTTGGCAGATGAGGGGGCTTGAGGCTTAGTCTTATTCCGTGATTAAAAGCATTTCTTGTATGTTTGTCCTTTCCCAGCCTGGAGTGATGGGAATAAGGCCACTATGTTGACTTAGCGGAAGGAAGGGCTGACTCACTGTTCACCTTCCCTGTACGTTACCAGCTCGAGGTCTCAGGATGCGTTGGACCCTATTTTGGTCTCCGGAATTTGTCATCATGCAGTGCTATTTTCCCCATTATGCAGAGGTGGAGAGGGATTAAGGCGGGGGCGGGCCCCTGTCTCCATGGAGACAGTGACGCTACCCCGCTAGGGGTTATTTGGAAGCGGGGCAGGCCTAGGAGGCTGAAGAAGGCTTCGGACTGGACTCCCCAGCCCCTGGTGTTAGGGCTTTTCTCTTTCTTGGGCTTGGGAACATTAGCCAGCCCCATTTTAGAGGGGAAAACTGAGGCTCAGAAAGGGCACTGAATCCCCTTAGGTCACAATGCGCCCAAGGGAAGAGGCAGGATCGACTGAGCCTAGGATCTCGCGTCTTCGGCTTTCCCCCAGAGCCTGGGAAGCCCTTCTTAGCTCCACTCTTCTTTGAGCTTTCCGTCAAACAAATCCTAGGGCCCGTGGCCTTTTCGAGCGCTCCTAAAGGCGACTCTCCAAGACCCGCTCTCTAAGGTGCTCTTCCCCTTTAAGACTCACGGCTCTTCCCGTCAGGCTGCGTCGCAGTCTTAAGGCCCCGCCTTTTCAGACAGCTTCCGCTGGGCCTGGGCCGCTGCGGGGCGGTCACGGCCCCTTTAAGCCTGAGCCCCGCCCCCTGGCTCCCCGCCCCCTCTTCTCCCCTCCCCCAAGCCAGCACCTGGTGCCCCGGCGGGTCGTGCGGCGCGGCGCTCCGCGGTGAGCGCCTGACCCCGAGGGGGCCCGGGGCCGCGTCCCTGGGCCCTCCCCACCCTTGCGGTGGCCTCGCGGGTCCCAGGGGCGGGGCTGGAGCGGCAGCAGGGCCGGGGAGATGGGCGGTGGGGAGCGCGGGAGGGACCGGGCCGAGCCGGGGGAAGGGCTCCGGTGACTTAAGGGGAGGGAATGCTCCTCTGCCGTGCTCACCGCGTGCTGGGGCTGCGCGGGGCTAGGTATGGTCGGGCTGTTTTCCCACTGTCCCTTCTTCGGGCAGTGTCGCCGTCCAGCCTGGTTGTTGAAGCGTCCCCGTGGTCCCCCGGGGTCCAGGCCCCTTTGTGGAGGCAGCTGCTGGCCCCCAGCCCATGGGACCGTAGTCGCGGAGGCCTCTGCAGAGGCGCAGGCTGGAAGCGGTGGCCTTTGAGGGGGGCGGCAGGAGAGAGTACCGACCTCCCTCGAACTCCTGGCAGAGGTGGGGGTCGCAGCAAAAGCACTGGGGTGGAGGGCGGCCAGTGTGGGGCAGACGCCTGTGTGCCTTCCTCAGATACGGGCAGAGTTGTGGATGTGAGAAGGGTCTGGCTTGGGTACCTCAGTTCCAAACCTCCTGTGTCCATCAGAGAGCTGGCGGTCACCATGGCAATGCGGGAGCTGGTGGAGGCCGAATGCGGGGGTGCCAACCCGCTCATGAAGCTCGCCGGGCACTTCACCCAGGACAAGGCCCTTCGGCAGGAGGGATTGAGGCCTGGCCCCTGGCCCCCCGGAGCCCCGGCCTCTGAGGCAGTGAGTGTTCTTGAGGTGGAAAGCCCAGGTGCCGTCATTGTACATCTCTGTCTTTCTCTCTTAGGCCTCCAAGCCTTTGGGAGTAGCTTCTGAAGATGAGGTAAATAGACCAGTCTCTTTTCTGTCCCATTTATGGGTTCATTTCATCATTTCCCTTCTGGCAGTTGGTGGCTGAATTCCTGCAGGACCAGAATGCACCCCTTGTGTCCCGTGCCCCTCAGACCTTCAAGATGGATGACCTCCTGGCTGAGATGCAGCAGATTGAGCAGTCAAACTTCCGCCAGGCTCCCCAGAGAGGTGAGTCCAGAGTCTAGTGGGAGGGGAGATCGTCTTTCTTAGTTTTCTCTCTCTCTCTTTTAAGCCCCTGGTGTGGCAGACTTGGCCTTGTCTGAGAACTGGGCCCAGGAGTTTCTTGCAGCTGGAGATGCTGTGGATGTAACTCAGGATTATAATGAGACTGACTGGTCCCAAGAATTCATCTCTGAAGTTACAGGTGAAACTTGTTATGGGAAAATCTATATTGGCGTGTGATTTCCCCACTTCTCTGCTCCTTGCAGACCCCTTGTCTGTGTCCCCTGCCCGCTGGGCTGAGGAATATTTGGAGCAATCAGAGGAGAAGCTGTGGCTGGGAGAACCTGAGGGAACAGCCACCGATCGCTGGTGAGTTCAGATACCTCTTTCCGAATCCCGTGTAATGTGTAAAATTAGTTCTTACCCGTTCCAGGTATGATGAATATCATCCTGAGGAGGATCTGCAGCACACGGCCAGTGACTTTGTGGCCAAAGTGGATGACCCCAAATTGGCTAATTCTGAGGTGAGCCACATCCCTCTGCTGCTTTGCCCAGCCCAAGTGGCCTGTGTGTGTCTCTGTGCCCCAGTTCCTGAAATTCGTGCGGCAGATTGGCGAAGGGCAGGTGTCCCTGGAGTCCGGTGCAGGGTCGGGCCGAGCTCAGGCAGAACAGTGGGCAGCAGAGTTTATACAGCAGCAGGTAGGACATTGTCACTTTCCAGTCCCACTTCAGTAGTGGTACTGACCATCCTTTTTTGTCGCAGGGTACATCAGATGCCTGGGTTGACCAGTTCACAAGACCAGTAAACACATCTGCCCTTGATATGGAGTTTGAACGAGCCAAGTCAGCTATAGAGGTGAGAGCAGATAGTGCAGGAGCAGACACCCCTCCTTTTTCTATCTGCTTTCCCTTCCTTACAGTCTGATGTCGATTTCTGGGACAAGTTGCAGGCAGAGTTGGAGGAGATGGCAAAACGGGATGCTGAGGCCCACCCCTGGCTTTCTGACTATGATGACCTTACGTCAGCTACCTATGATAAGGTGAGGTAAAAACTCTTAGTTTTTCAGGTTCCCTCAGTCCATCTCTCACGTGCTTTTCTTGTAGGGGTACCAGTTTGAGGAGGAGAACCCCTTGCGTGATCACCCTCAGCCTTTTGAAGAAGGGCTGCGGCGCCTTCAGGAGGGGGACCTGCCAAATGCTGTGCTGCTTTTTGAGGCAGCTGTGCAGCAGGATCCTAAGCACATGGAAGTGAGTGACTCCATAGTCTCATTTCTGGCTAGTGGGGTGATGGAATCTGTCAACTTCCCTCTAGGCTTGGCAGTATCTGGGTACCACCCAGGCAGAGAATGAACAAGAACTATTAGCCATCAGTGCATTGCGGAGGTGAGTACACTGAAAGGTGTGGGTGAGGTGCTGATATCAAGTCTGCCCATCCCTGATCAAACAGGTGTCTGGAGCTAAAGCCAGATAACCAGACAGCACTGATGGCGCTGGCTGTGAGCTTCACCAACGAGTCCCTGCAGCGACAGGCCTGTGAAACCCTACGAGACTGGCTGCGGTACACACCAGCCTATGCCCATCTGGTGACACCTGCTGAAGAAGGGGCTGGTGGGGCAGGACTGGGCCCCAGCAAGCGTATCCTGGGATCTCTCTTGTCTGAGTGAGTATGAGGGGTTCCTAGGATGAGGAATTACCTACTTTGTGTTTTTTTCCTTTTCATCCAGCTCCCTGTTTCTTGAAGTGAAAGAGCTCTTCCTGGCAGCTGTGCGGCTGGACCCTACCTCCATTGACCCTGATGTGCAGTGTGGCTTGGGAGTCCTTTTCAACCTGAGTGGGGAGTATGACAAGGCCGTGGACTGCTTCACAGCTGCCCTCAGCGTTCGTCCCAATGTGAGCCCAGGGGAGGAATGGAAATGGGACATCTGTTCCCATCCGTTCTGCATCCCTATCCCAGGACTATTTGCTGTGGAATAAGCTAGGCGCCACCCTGGCCAATGGAAACCAGAGTGAAGAAGCAGTAGCTGCGTACCGCCGGGCCCTCGAGCTCCAGCCTGGCTATATCCGGTCCCGCTATAACCTGGGCATCAGCTGCATCAACCTCGGGGCTCACCGGTGAGAGTATCTATTGAGAAATGAATGAATGATTAACAGCTCTCATTCCTCTTCTTCCTTACAGGGAGGCTGTGGAGCACTTTCTGGAGGCCCTGAACATGCAGAGGAAAAGCCGGGGCCCCCGGGGTGAAGGAGGTGCCATGTCGGAGAACATCTGGAGCACCCTGCGTTTGGCATTGTCTATGTTAGGCCAGAGCGATGCCTATGGGGCAGCCGACGCGCGGGATCTGTCCACCCTCCTAACTATGTTTGGCCTGCCCCAGTGACAGTGGGACGGGCTGCCCTGTGAGTGTCCACCTGGAGGGATCCCCGCTTTGGATGTGATTCCCTCTCCCCAAATGGGCCTACCAAGGGGGCGGGCTGATGACCATAAGCGGTACGGCCTTTCAGGAGCTGCCTCAACGTAGGGGTGGGTAGTCTGTGTTCTAGTTCCTACATAATTGTAGGAAAATGAGCTGTGTCATCTCTGAGTCCCTTGGTAATTCAAGGGCTGTACATCCAGCTACAGATCTCTCTGCTCATCATGCCCTTTCTTGGTGCTGCTTTTTGGGTAGGACCCCACGATTTAGGGTAACTGTTATCATCAGCTGCCATTTCTGATAGGGTCTACCACATCTGTAATGTCTGTCCTTTCCCCCACTTTTACTGGGAATTGATAGTCCAGCTTCCTTGGGCAGTGTAAGTAGGAGGTTCATCTGCTGTGCGCCTCTAATGTCTGTCTGGATGGGATGTGTTAGGAGTTGGCCTGTTGGGTTGAATTGTTGATTTGGCTGAGCAGAGCTGAGTTTTGGTAGGAGTGCTCATGGTTCTGTCATTCTTGGACCTCTCCTGGCTGAGCTCTGATTCCCTGTGAGCACGATGCTGATGCAATAGTCCTGTGTCATCACTGCAGCGGTCCTCAGGAGCTGCCAGGGCCAATTGCTACAGAGTGTCTGGGTGTGTGGCATAGGAGGAAGGTTTGCTTGTGAAATGAGGCTGGGTGGGAGCGGGGAGGGACTAGATCAGAAGAGATCAAGGGCTCTATTCAGGAACGTTGGTGGGAGGACAGAGCAAGTGGGAAGGGGGTATGGTGAGTGCGGCAATCCCTCATCCTCTTAGAAGCACCTGTGAATGGGAATTGAGCCAACTGTTATAGAAAATTGGTTCAGAAAGTGCAATCTTGCCAGATTTCTAGCAAATAGGTTCAGTGTTACCATAAGCCTTTGCTGTACTTCTTGAAATGTTTCTAGGGGAGAGCATTGGAAAATCCCCTTCCCCCATCTAGATCGAAGGAAGATGAGGGAGCAGCTTGGATTCTTCTCAGTTGTCCCCTGCATGGGGAGATACACTAACCCCCAGAAATGACTGCTAAGCCTCTTGCCTTGTCTTTAGTAGCTAATGATCAGAGAGATTTTTTTTTTAAACTACCATGGTCCCAGGATTCCATCCTGAAATTTATTTTTCTTTGTATGAATATGTGTAAATGATTTAAAAATAAAACTGTAAAATATTTGTACGAAGAATAAATGGAACTGATGTGGGTATGAGTTCTGCT